TGAGAGCTTTCCCTATGCTTAATAAATCCTATTCTGCTTTACTCACTCTCTGGTGTCTGTATGTCTTATTCTTCCTGGTCATGGGAAGAGAGCCCAGACGTGGTTGAACTGAGGAGACCACCACACTGGTACCAAACAGCAAGGGGGAGACAGTGATCTTCACGTGGACACTCTCAGCTTGCAGCCCCTGCTCTCTCTAGGGGCACTGTCCTACCCATCCTTCATCCTGAGGAGAAAAGTTGGTAGAGAGGCTGGTCCCTTACTTCCAGTAGAAAAGACGTGTTCAGGCCCTCACTTTCTTGAGGTCAGAGCCCTCATGGCTGTACTCGATGTGGCAGCCACCAGACATATGTAGCTACTGAGTACCTGGAATGTGGCTGGTTTGAGGTAAAATGTGCTGCAAACATAAAATACACAGTGAGTTTAGACGAATTAAATCAGAAATATACTTTATTTCTAATTATATATTGATCACATATTGAAACAATATTTTGGATACAATAGGTTAAAATATAAACAATTTCACTTGTTTCTTTTTATTATTTTTGATGTGGCTAATAAAAAATTGAAAATTCACAAATAGCTAACATTTTATTTTTTAAAGGATTGCTTCCCCCTTAAAATCCTACTCAAAAGACCAGAGGACAGAGAGGTTATGAAATCTAAAATATTAAAATAATTGTCATTATATTGTTTCCATTTGTGAACAAGTGTGTGTCTGTGTGTGTGCGCGCGCGTACGTACACAATTTATAAATGGGCGTAACCTTACACACCAGAAGGTTAAAAATGAACCCCCAACAGAGCCAAGCCTAGCACAGAAAGCCCTGACTGAAAATACCTGGAGGCACGAGTCTGTCTCTCTTGCCTCATTAAGTGCACTGTGTGGTGGCAAGTTCTGTCACTCAAATTCTGAGCGTGGGGAGCTTGGTATCTTATCCAATCAGAGCGCTGGATTGAGAACTGCCCAATCAGGCGCGCAGCCGGAGAGGAGGGGGCGGCATCCGGGATCTGGCGCGGCTTTTGCCTTTTGCGCCAGCGTGAGCTCGGTTAGGGTCTCCACGGCCGTGCTTTCACCCCTCAGGGAGGCGTCGGTGATTCGGTCACAGCCTCAGCCTCCGTCGCTCTGTGACCTGCGGGTATTGGATGATTCGTAGCTGAGACTCCGCTACACCCCTGAAGTGGGGAAATGGTGAGTGTGGGGGCAGGGCGTCCCAAGGCTGGAACTCTGTCACTTGATACATATATATTTTCAGGAACTCTTAACATTCAGGGATGTGGCCATAGAATTCTCTCCAGAAGAGTGGAAATGCCTGGACCCTGCCCAGCAGAATTTGTATAGAGATGTGATGTTGGAGAACTACAGGAACCTGATCTCCCTGGGTGAGGATAACTTCAGTAAATAATTCCTAATAACAGTAGCATGTTAATTTTTTAAAATAAACAGGTGTTGCTATCTCTAACCCAGACCTGGTCATCTATCTGGAGCAAAGAAAGGAGCCCTACAAAGTGAAGATACATGAGACAGTAGCCAAACACCCAGGTAGGTGACAGTGAATGAAGGAGAGGACACAGTAAGCAGGATAATTTATTTTTATTTCTTTCAGCTGTGTGTTCTCATTTCACCCAAGACTTTTTGCCAGTGCAGGGGATAGAAGATTCGTTCCACAAACTTATATTAAGAAGATATGAGAAATGTGGACATGAGAATTTAGAATTAAGAAAAAGCTGTAAAAGGAAGGTGCAGAAAGGAGGTTATAATGAATTTAATCAATGCTTGTCAACTATCCAGAGCAAAATATTTCAGTGTAATGTACATGTCAAAGTATTTAGTACATTTTCAAATTCAAACCAACGTAGGATAAGACATACTGGAGAGAAACACTTTAAAGAATGTGGCAAGTCATTTCAGAAGTTCTCAGACCTAACTCAACATCAAGGAATTCATGCTGGAGAGAAACCCTACACATGTGAAGAATGTGGCAAAGACTTTAAATGGTATTTAATCTTTAATGAATATGAGATAATTCATACTGGAGAGAAACCCTTCACATGTGAAGAATGTGGCAACATCTTTACCACATCCTCAAACTTTGCTAAACATAAAGTTCATACTGGAGAGAAATCTTACAAATATGAAGAATGTGGCAAAGCCTTTAATAGGTCCTCAACCCTTACTAAGCATAAGAGAATTCATGCTGAAGAGAAACCCTTCACATGTGAAGAATGTGGCAAAATCATTACCTCATCCTCAAATGTTGCCAAACATAAGAAAATTCATACCGGAGAGAAACTCTACAAATGTCAGGAATGTGGCAAAGTCTTTAATAGGTCCACAACCCTTACTAAACATAACAGAATTCATACTGGAGAGAAACCCTACACATGTGAAGAATGTGGCAAAGCCTTTAGTAGGTCCTCAGTTCTGAATGAACATAAGAGAATTCATACTGGAGAGAAGCCCTACAAATGTGAACAATGTGGCAAAGCCTTTAGACAATCCGCAACCCTTAATAAACATAAGAGTATTCATACTGGAGAGAAACCCTACACATGTGAAGAATGTGGAAAAGCCTTTAGTCGGTTCACAACCCTTAATGAACATAAGAGAATTCATACTGGAGAGAGGCCCCACAAATGTGAAGAGTGTGGCAAAGCCTTTGGATGGTCCACAGACCTGAATAAACATAAGATAATTCATACTGGAGAGAAACCTTACAAATGTGAAGAGTGTGGCAAAGCCTTTGGATGGTCTGCATACCTGAGTAAACATAAGAAAATTCATACTGGAGAGAAACCTTATAGATGTGAAGAGTGTGGCAAAGCCTTTTTATGTTCCAGAGCCCTGAATAAACATAAGACAATTCATACTGGAGAGAAACCTTACGAATGTGAAGAGTGTGGCAAAGCCTTTGGATGGTCCACATACCTGAGTAAACATAAGAAAATTCATACTGGAGAGAAACCTTATAGATGTGAAGAGTGTGGCAAAGCATTTAGACGTTCCAGAGTCCTGAATAAATATAAGACAATTCATACTGGAGATAAAACCCCCAAATGTAAAGGATGTGGCAAAGCCTTTAAGTGGTCCTCATACCTTAATCAACATAATAAAATTTATACTGGAGAGAAACTCTAGAAATATGAAGAATGTGGCAAAGCCTTTGGATGATCCACAAACCTGAATGAACATAAGAAAATTTATACTGGAAATAAACTATACAAATGTGAAGAATGTGGCAAAGCTTTTGGATGGTCCACAACCCTGAATGAAAGTAAGAATTCATACTGGAGAAAAACCCTACAAATGTAAAGAATGTGGGAAAGCCTTCAAACAGTCCGCATACCTGAATCAACATAAGAAAATTGATGCTGGAGAGCAACCCTACAAATGTGAAGAATGTGGCAAAGCTTTTAGATGGTCCACAACCCTGAGTGAACATAAGAAAATTCATATGGGAGATGAATCCTACAAATGTAAAGAATGTGGGAAAGCCTATAAACGGTCCTCACCCATAAATAAACATGAGAAAATTCATAATGGAGAGAACACCTACAAATGTAAGGAATCTGGCAAAGTCATTACCTCATCCTC